CCTGCCTCAGCCTCCTGAGTAGCTGGGATTAGAGGCATACGCCACCACGCCCAGCTAATTTTGTATTTTTAGTAGAGACAGGGTTTCCCCATGTTGGTCAGGCTGGTCTCAAACTCCCGACCTCAGGCGATCTGCCCACCTCAGCCTCCCAAAGTGCTGGGATTATAGGGGTGAGCCACCGTGCTGGCCGAATTTTTTTACATTAAGCATGTGTCAGTCGTAACTAGGAAAAACAAAATTATTTTTGTTTAAGAAGATAAAATAAAATGGCCACCTATGAGGAGCTGGGAGTACAGGCTTAGGTGGAAACAGATAAGGTGTCAAGACCTCCTTCTGTGACTGACCCCTTCAGATTTTCTCCCTAGAGTTTCAGTCATGCAAGATGAGGAGGTCTCAGAGCCTCCTGTGCGGTGTAGTGCCAGCAGGTAACAATACAGTATTGTGTGCTTACACATTTGCTGAGAAGATAGATCTTTTGTTAAGTGCTCTTATCATCACAAATTGATATGTGGCCATAAAAATAGTATCAAACAATAATAATATACAAATAGACGGGAGGAACCTGTGAGAGGTGGTGGATGGGTTTATGTCGTAAACTGTGGTGTTGACACACAGGGCATACTCATCTCCAAACTCATCAAGTCGTATATGTTAAATACATACTGCTTTTTATATGTCAATTATTCCTCGATAGAGTAAGGTTTTTTTTTTTTTGTAATTGCAAGTGTCTGCAGAGAGCTTCTATAGGTTTGGGGGTCCGGGAGACTCCCATAGGTGTGCCCCGTGAGCCTCAGCACCTAGGGTGTGTGTAGTGGCTATTCTGCCTTTATCTGTATTAAATTTTTTAAAAATTATTTTCCCAGGCATTCCACGACGCTCAACTTTTCACCCAAGTTCAAGTTCCTGTTTTTTTCTTCACAGAAGTCGATTGTGGGCGCCAGTTCCCACATTGCTCTCATCCTAAGTAGCAGCAACTTGCGGGCTGATGCCTGTGTCCAGCCCTAGAAGAGCCTCCGTACCTAGAAGAAAACCTCCCCTCCTGGGAGTCACGGCGCAAGGCTGGGCTCCCATCCTCAATATCCTGTAAGGATAAGATAGGATCAAAGTTCTACCCACGTCCCTGGTACTCAGAAGAGGAGCTGAAACATTGGATAAGATAGGATCAAAGTTCTACCCACGTCCCTGGTACTCAGAAGAGGAGCTGAAACATTGGCGACCGATAGGATCAAAGTTCTACCCACGTCCCTGGTACTCAGAAGAGGAGCTGAAACATTGGCGACCACTCATTAGCACGGCCCACATTGGGCCGTGTGATGGGGGATCCCACTCTCCACCTCAAAGGATAGAATGGATTCCACCTTTCCCTCCACAGAGGAAGACAAAAATTAGCCAGGCGTGGTAGCGCATGCCTGCAGTCCCAGCTACTCAGGAGGCTGAGGCAGGAGAATTAGCCAGGCGTGGTAGCGCATGCCTGCAGTCCCAGCTACTCAGGAGGCTGAGGCAGGAGAATCGAGCCAGGCGTGGTAGCGCATGCCTGCAGTCCCAGCTACTCAGGAGGCTGAGGCAGGAGAATCGCTTGAACCATCCCCACCACATCCACTCACATCTATGTGTTGCTTCCTCTTACCTGATAGTATAGACTCAGCTCACCCACCACATCCACTCACATCTATGTGTTGCTTCCTCTTACCTGATAGTATAGACTCAGCTCACCTGTTCATCCACTCACATCTATGTGTTGCTTCCTCTTACCTGATAGTATAGACTCAGCTCACCTGTTCATTCCTTAGCTTCTTATTGGTGTCTCATCTTCTTCCAGGTAACCCCCGACACCTGCACATTCTGATTGGGACCTCAGTGGTCATCATCCTCTTCATCCTCCTCTTCTTTCTCCTTCATCGCTGGTGCTCCAACAAAAAAAGTAAGTCTCACGAAGCAGAGGCCAGAGAGCTCCGAGCTGTTTTGTTGACTTCCGTCTTCTACAGATGCTGCGGTAATGGACCAAGAGTCTGCAGGAAACAGAACAGCGAATAGCGAGGTAGGTACTCCTCGGCCCGGGCTCGTGGCTACCCCTCCCTCACTCAGCATTTCCCTCTCTCCAGGACTCTGATGAACAAGACCCTCAGGAGGTGACATACACACAGTTGAATCACTGCGTTTTCACACAGAGAAAAATCACTCGCCCTTCTCAGAGGCCCAAGACACCCCCAACAGATATCATCGTGTACACGGAACTTCCAAATGCTGAGTCCAGATCCAAAGTTGTCTCCTGCCCATGAGCACCACAGTCAGGCCTTGAGGGCGTCTTCTAGGGAGACAACAGCCCTGTCTCAAAACCGGGTTGCCAGCTCCCATGTACCAGCAGCTGGAATCTGAAGGCATGAGTCTGCATCTTAGGGCATCGATCTTCCTCACACCACAAATCTGAATGTGCCTCTCACTTGCTTACAAATGTCTAAGGTCCCCACTGCCTGCTGGAGAAAAAACACACTCCTTTGCTTAGCCCACAGTTCTCCATTTCACTTGACCCCTGCCCACCTCTCCAACCTAACTGGCTTACTTCCTAGTCTACTTGAGGCTGCAATCACACTGAGGAACTCACAATTCCAAACATACAAGAGGCTCCCTCTTAACGCAGCACTTAGACACGTGTTGTTCCACCTTCCCTCATGCTGTTCCACCTCCCCTCAGACTAGCTTTCAGTCTTCTGTCAGCAGTAAAACTTATATATTTTTTAAAATAACTTCAATGTAGTTTTCCATCCTTCAAATAAACATGTCTGCCCCCATGGTTTCGGTAATGGGACTCTTTTCTTGCCTA